TAAAATAAAAGAGAAAGAAACAGAAATCCCAGCGCAGTACTTCCCAAACGAAAGCGGTTAGGTGTCCATCTGTCAGGCTATATTAAACCAGGAAGAGAATTTTCATTTCAAAACAGTTTCTTCTATTGGCGCTTTCTCCTCGTGAAATATTTACAGGAAACATACATTTAAAATGGAATGAAAGCAGAAACATACAGTAATCCAAGCAAAACTCAACAACGTCCGTTCTTTATTTTGCACAAGACGGTCTGCATTACCCTTGCCATTAAAAAAAGACTGAAAATCTGGGGCTGAAGTAAAACACCCATGACATGCCACCTGGAGCTAGGAATGTAGCTTTGTGTCAGCAGGAGACCAAGTGTGAGTGGTGGTTCTGGCTTGCTAAGTGGATACCAGAGCTTTCGTTCCCATTTATGAGCTTCCTAGGTTCATAAAACGGACAGAACAAAGAAGTCTGTCCTATGTTTATTTTTCAGAGTAGTGTAACATATGTTTCTCAAGAATGGTCTGCATCTTTAGCATCAGAATCGCCAGAGAAATTTGTTTAAATAGAGATTAAAGGGATATAGGTCAGATCAAAATCTCTGGTAGTTGGGGACCCAGGAATCTTCATTTTAAAACGTAAACCAAGTGATTCTTACGCTCAACAAAGTGTGCAGGAATTGGCCCGTGATCTTGGCTTTTTAACCACACCATGCCTCAATTTCCCCCTTCTGCACAAGACAACAAGAGTTCCTGGATATCTTGCGAGTTAGTACTTTTCTGCCTAGCCGGATTCAGAGACATGGCCGCTAAGAGGTGACCCGGGGCTCCCCTGAGATCCCCTGATTCCTGGTGAATTGTAAATTCAATTTGAGAAGAGAGAGAGGAAGGGATTTCCGATACTTAGAGACCACCCTTTGGATCCTAGAGATAATGCCGGCACAACTGTGTATCAGATTTCAGGGCGCGTTCGGCTAATAATGTTGCCGGCCAGCCGCCGTCGTTCGTGGAGTGACGCAACAAGGCGTACTCTCTGGCCGTTGTCACTCGACTACCAAGATGGCGGCCCCCGGGAGCTGTGCTCTATGGAGCTATTGCGGCCGTGGGTGGTCGCGGGCGATGCGGGGCTGCCAGCTCCTCGGGCTTCGTAGCTCTTGGCCCGGGGACCTACTAAGTGCTCGGCTCTTGTCCCAAGAGAAGCGGGCAGCGGAAACGCACTTTGGGTTTGAGACTGTGTCGGAAGAGGAGAAGGGGGGCAAAGGTGAAAGGGGCGAGAGGGCGGATGGGAGGGATTTGTGCTTTCAATGTTATGAAATACCTCCAAGAACTCCTTTAATGTGAAAGTTTTTGCTGGCATCACTTCTTCTGGGACATCTTCAACCTTTTTGTCACAGCTCCATTTCTTGTTCATGTTGGTAAGTTCATCTTCCTGCAGTTCCTCTGGCTGTAGCACTATTGTGTGTGTTTCTCCCATGTCAGTCTATCAGGTGTTTGAAAGTGTGGCTAAGAAGTATGATGTGATGAATGATATGATGAGTCTTGGTATCCATCGTGTTTGGAAGGATTTGCTGCTCTGGAAGATGCACCCGCTTCCTGGGACCCAGCTGCTTGATGTTGCTGGAGGCACAGGTAATGTCGAGTTTGGTATCCTTCACTACCATTCTGCATCTTTCCTCATGTTGGCTTCCCACAGGTGACATTGCATTCCGGTTCCTTAATTATGTTCAGTCCCAGCATCAGAGAAAACAGAAGAGGCAGTTAAGGGCCCAACAAAATTTATCCTGGGAAGAAATTGCCAAAGAGTACCAGAATGAAGAAGATTCCTTGGGCGGGTCTCGTGTCGTGGTGTGTGACATCAACAAGGAGATGCTAAAGGTTGGAAAGCAGAAAGCCTTGGCTCAAGGATACAGAGCTGGTGAGTCCTGCAGAAGGCAGACACAGGGGAAGCACTGAGACCCGGAACTCACTTTCTCTTTCAGGACTTGCATGGGTATTAGGAGATGCTGAAGAACTGCCCTTTGATGATGACAAGTTTGATATTTACACCATTGCCTTTGGGATCCGGAATGTCACACACATTGATCAGGTATGAATGGCTGCATCCTCAGCTTGTATGACGAGTGTGTCCTGTTGTTCCTTGTCTTGCTCAGGCACTCCAGGAAGCTCATCGGGTGCTGAAACCAGGAGGACGGTTTCTCTGTCTGGAATTTAGCCAAGTGAACAATCCCCTCATATCCAGGTTGGCATTGTTAATAGGGCTTTATCTTCATTAATCTTCATCTTTTACCTTTTTGTTTGCCTAGGCTTTATGATCTATATAGCTTCCAGGTCATCCCTGTCCTGGGAGAGGTCATCGCTGGAGACTGGAAGTCCTATCAGTACCTTGTAGAGAGTATCCGAAGGTTTCCGTCTCAGGTATGAAACTTCTATAGCTTTAAACAAAGGCCCCCTGGCTTTATCATCTTTCCTTGTGTTTCAGGAAGAGTTCAAGGACATGATAGAAGATGCAGGCTTTCACAAGGTGACTTACGAAAGTCTAACATCAGGCATTGTGGCCATTCATTCTGGCTTCAAACTTTAATTCCTTTCCTATCATGGAGCATGAACCAGTCATATCCTGTTGAAAGCCTGGAACTGAAGGATAATCTGGCAAATGAGACAGCAGCAGAGCATCTCCTCTTAAGGATACGTGCCTTGGACTCATGTTTGAATCGAACAGTCTCAAAGTGGAAGAACAAATTCTTGTCACTTTTTTACAGCTTTCTTTGGAGCTGCTTCAGTCCATCTCCCAGAGGCATTTGGTCTGTATCTTTGCTCAACTGCTAATTTCTCTTGGCTGTAGGGTGTGTGGTTAAGGTACAACCACCCCTAAAGCTCAGTTTTGAAGTGAGTGTATTTATAGCTTCTCTGCTGGTGCTGCCTTCTAGAGGGATGATAGATCATTTGAACCCAATGACAATTTTTAACCAGAAAATTTAATTGTACCTGAATCAACCTTTCAGCCTAGGACGAAGTCTAGGCCCAAGTCAGAGTATTAATGATCATGAGAATTGTGTGCTGAACCAGTAAACGAGTTTACCTTTTGATGGTACTTGTCATTTTTTCTTGAAGGGGGTAA